CGAAGCCAGCGCCACCCGTCGCCGGATCAACAGGACAGGACAGGTTGAGGGGCGTCGGGAAAAGGAAGAGGGGGTGCTATAGGCAATCCCGGGGAGGACGAGGAAGCCCTGTAGCAGGAAGCTGTGATCCGCTCTGACTTGTAGGGGGCCTGTTCACATCTGGGGACTGGTGACAACGTGGGTGCACTCCTCTCTTGGGGGGCTGGTTAGATTGGAGGGCGTGGGATCTAAACAGCACCAGCTGTCCCCAAGAAAATTTAAGGGGCAGCCAGGGGAGAAAAAAACAAAAACAAAAACAAACACGGATGCTCCTCATTTTGAGGTGGCGGAAGGCCCTCCAGTCAACTACCTGGTGTATCCACTAGGAAGGGTGGATTTGGAGGTGACTTCAAAAGGAGCGGAGGGTGTGAAGGTGAAGAAAGGGTCTTGGCCGCTAGAATTCTATGCTACTAGACATGGGGGGGACTTGGTGAAAAAGGTATTATCCAGCCAGAGGGTCTGGGAGCCCTGTCTTACTGAACCTGGGCAACCTGGATATTCTGAGACATATTTTGGGGGGATTTCAGTGAAAAAAGTGGGGGATCCCCTCCATTTAGAGTGTAGCAAAGGAAAAAACACCAAGGTTGGGTTCCTTCCTGACATTGGCAGTGCCCCAGTAGGGGTGGGATGAGCGAATATTCCCAAAGCTAAAGTCCCACACCCTGTAGATTACAAGAGTGGATTTGGCAGGAGTGTGCCCCAAAATACAGTGGAAAGGTGCCTGAAGATATTTAAACCACGTCTTGGAAATTTAGTGGGTCTTGGCTTTGGGATAGGTGAAGTGAGGACAGACACTGGAGAGGAGGGAAAGGGGACGTTTTCAATAGGAGGCAAAACTCGAGGGTGGGATCCACTGAGGAGTACATAGGCTGCTGGATCTGGTGGAGCCAGCACTGGGCCCACGGGTGGTAACTGGCTGCTGTGGAGGGGGGTACGTGAGGGGGGGGGTCTGGGGCTTATCCTCAGGTCCTGTGGGTGGGGCAGCGAGTCGGGGCCTGAGCGTCAAGAGCATGCCCTAGTGAGCGGGCTCCTCTGGGGGAGCCCAGCGCGCTCCGGGCGCCTGCCGGTTTGGGGGTGTCTCCTCCCGGGGCGCTATGGCGGCGCTGGCCAGTAGCCTGATCCGGCAGAAGCGGGAGGTCCGCGAGCCCGGGGGCAGCCGGCCGGTGTCGGCGCAGCGGCGCGTGTGTCCCCGCGGCACCAAGTCCCTTTGCCAGAAGCAGCTCCTCATCCTGCTGTCCAAGGTGCGACTGTGCGGGGGGCGGCCCGCGCGGCCGGACCGCGGCCCGGGTGAGTGCGGCTGGGGCGGGGTCTCCCGGCCATCATTTTCAAAGATGAATGTCTCTCTCTCCAGAGCCTCAGCTCAAAGGCATCGTCACCAAACTGTTCTGCCGCCAGGGTTTCTACCTCCAGGCGAATCCCGACGGAAGCATCCAGGGCACCCCAGAGGATACCAGCTCCTTCAGTGAGAGGGGAAGCTGGCTGCAGGGTGGGAAGTGGGTATTGATGCTCCCTCTCTCCACCTGCAGCCCACTTCAACCTGATCCCTGTGGGCCTCCGTGTGGTCACCATCCAGAGCGCCAAGCTGGGTCACTACATGGCCATGAATGCTGAGGGACTGCTCTACAGTTCGGTGAGACAATGAGGCTGAGTGGCCGGGAAATATTGTGCGCCTTTCTGGGTCTTTGTCTCCTTAGCCGCATTTCACAGCTGAGTGTCGCTTTAAGGAGTGTGTCTTTGAGAATTACTACGTCCTGTACGCCTCTGCTCTCTACCGCCAGCGTCGTTCTGGCCGGGCCTGGTACCTCGGCCTGGACAAGGAGGGCCAGGTCATGAAGGGAAACCGAGTTAAGAAGACCAAGGCAGCTGCCCACTTTCTGCCCAAGCTCCTGGAGGGTGGGTATAGACTCAAGAAAATGTGGGCCACACTTCCCTGCTCCTCTCTTTCTCCCCTTCACAGTGGCCATGTACCAGGAGCCTTCTCTCCACAGTGTCCCCGAGGCCTCCCCTTCCAGTCCCCCTGCCCCCTGAAATGTAGTCCCTGGACTGGAGGTTCCCTGCACTCCCAGTGAGCCAGCCACCACCACAACCTGTCTCCCAGTCCTGCTCTCACCCCTGCTGCCACACACATGCCCTGAGCAGCCAGGTCCCACTAGGTGCTCTACCCTGAGGGAGCCTAGGGGCTGACTGTGACTTCCGAGGCTGCTGAGACCCTTAGATCTTTGGGCCTAGGAGGGAGTCAGAGAGGGGGATGTCTGAAGATGGTCCTGGCTGATCACTTCTTTCTTTCCACACTCACACAACGCCATGCCTTTTCCTGAGATGGCGCTGGGAGTTCCCACATGGACAGCCAGGGCATAAACACTTCCCACCCCGGCTCAGCCAGTTCCTGGAGTCCTGTGCCCCTTTTCATTGCCACTGAGCCATTTCTAGATTCACTGGAGCTCAGGATTCATGTGTCCTTCTTTCCCTACTCTACCTTCTACCTTGGTCTGGACACATTCTGGAACACTGGACACCCTCGCCAGGGCCACTTCTGCACTAGGGCTCTGTGCTGGAACCCAGGCATGCTGCCAGCCTTTTCTCTGGATCTGTCAGGCCTCTGTCATTGACTCAGATGGACCCCTGGTTTCCAAGTAGAAAGAGGCTAGATTTGGGCCTTGTCTAGCTGTTGGCTTTGGCCTGAACCGGAACCAGTCTCAGATGACCACGGGTTTAACCTTCTTATCCCAGAGACACCCAATTCTAGAGCTTTATGGAGCCGTACTTCCCCCTGAATCCTAGCTCTAGGACATAGATCATGACTCTCAGCCCTTTTACCCAGGATGGAGCTGGGGCCTGTATAGCCATATTATTGTTCTAAGTAAGTTCTAGCCCCACCCTCCCGCCTTCTTGAGTGATACCTATTACGGATGAGTTCTGGAAAAGACCCAGCTATGATTCATAAAAACACTTCTGGATGAATCAAGAACCATTTCTTGTTTTTCCTAGATAATTCTCTAAAAATATGATTCTTCCATATAGAATGCTAAGCTTATTTTTACATGCAGTTTCTAGCTCCTTCAACCCAGCTGAGGTCGTGCCAGGGAGACAGAGTCTGGAGAAGGGCAGAGGAATTTTGGAAGGATCCCTGGCTCATAGTAGGGAAGCTGGGATGGGGGAGGGGTCAAAATTATGGCATGACTGAACCTGCATCTGTGTTGGGTGGACATGAATACTTAGCTACCTCAGCAGGAATTCCTTCCAGGTCCCCTTTAAAGCTGAGGTCCTTAGAGTAATATGTCCTTAATAAAAAGGACAAATGGATACAGCCTTGACCCTCCCAGTGAGGAGACCCCAATTCAGCAATAAGTCTCACCCTTCTCCCCTACAGGTCAGGCCAAGAAGGGTGAAGGCCTCTTGCACTCCAGACCTCATACGCCCCAACAGCTTCTAATTGGATAGAACTTGCTTTACCTTACAGCTCACAACCTCAGCTGGGTTTTAGGTACCCAAAAAGGGCCTGTCTAGATTTTTTCAGAAAAACGTGGAGTGCTAGGGGCAGCCTGGAAAAGATGGGGAACCTGCTAGTGAACTAGGAGGGAGACTTCCATAGCCTCAGACTTGGATAGGGTAGGCTGAGGGGGCCCTAAGGGAGGGACTAAGGCTCCAAGGCAGGTCACTTTTCCTTAGGCTGTTCTACTTCTGGCTTGTTGCAAGAGGAGTAGATGCCCCCTCACCCACACAAACCCCACTCAGTCTCCACCCAACTCCTGGCACTGCTCCCAGGGGATCGGGTCTCCACTCCAGCTTTCTCAATTAAAGACGATTTATACAACTGAAGTGCTGTCTGTCATCTGTCGGTGGCGGGCTTG